TTCTTTTTTCAATTGCAGCGTCACACCCAGGACACCATATTACATTGTCATGCCTCCTTAGGCTCCTCTTGGCTCTGAGTTTCTTAGACTTCCCTTGCCTTTGCTGATCTTAACAATTTTGAAGAATACTGGTCATGCACTCTGCAGAATGTCCCTCAATTCGGGTTTGTCTGATTTTTTTTTCTTATAATTAGACTGGGTTATGAGATTTGGAAGGAAAGTACCATAAAGTGCCATTCTCATCATATATCATTCCACATACTATCAACATGATTTAGCACATAGTCTTGATCACCTGGCTGAATTACTGTTTGCCAGGTTTCTCCCCTGTAAAATCACTCATTTTCCCCTTTACAGATGTTGTACTTTTGGGAAGGAAGTCACTATGCACAGCCCACATTTAAGGAGGCAGAAGTTATGCTGCAGGATGGCTGTCTACATAAGTTATTTGAGATTCTTCTGTGGGGGATTTATCTCTTCTTCCTCATTCGTTAATTTATTCAATCACTTATATCGGCATGGGCTCATGAATATTTCTTTTGTACTTTGAGTTATAATCCAATATCACTTGTTTTATTGCTCAAGGCAATTTGAAATGTTCTGAGTAACTCAGTGCAAAACAACCTCTTCCAAAGGTTGTACCAGCTCACAGGGTAGACGTCATTAAGATCCATTTCCCCTCAACTTCACAGACCCATTAAAAAGGTCAGAAAGCAAGAGATAAGCTGACATCCCTGCCTAGCGCCCAATTTCTGGAAGCCCCTAAGGAAGATGAGGCCAGCATGCAGGGGTCTTTCCCCACGTGGGGCACCTCAACCCCTGAGACGCCCTTTCCCGGCCAGACCCTATTCAACACCCCTCCTTGTCCCCTGCCCCATCTCCTGGCTTCCTGTGGCTCCGCCCACCGCGGGGCGGAAGTGGGTGTGGCCACGGGCGGAAGCACTGGGTCAGGGGCCCAATCGTGCAGCCAGCCCCTCCCACTCGCCACCGCCCCACCCCTCCGGCCCAGACCGGAAATGAGGTCAGAGAGGGAAGCCCCGGCGGTGAGAGTCGGCCCAAAAAGCGGCGGCCGTTGGAGGTGGCTGCGGCAGCTGGTGAGGGGGAGGAATGGGTTGAGAGTGTTGGGTCCTGTCTCTCTTCTTACTTGCTGTCCACCAGCTACCCGTTCCTTCCTGTGCGTGACTCAGCCTCATCTCTGCCCGGGTGCGTGCCTGGCCGCCGGGTCCTCTCGAGAGTGTGCATCCGCGACTGGAGATGGGGAGTTCTAGGGTTCTTTTGTCACTACTGTTGGAATTACAGGCTTTGAGGCAGGAAAGGATTCTGCACAGGCATTCGACTGCAAGTTGTTTGATGACTTCGTTCCATGTTCAAGTTTGTGCTGTTCTGCCTGAGGTTTTTATTTGTTCTTTTGTTTTTGTTTTTTGCTTTCTTTTTTTCCTAAACTTCCTTTTGGCAGATGTGGCCTCATGGATGAGCTGGTACACGACTTAGCCTCAGCCTTGGAGCAGACATCTGAGCAGAATAAGCTTGGTGAACTGTGGGAGGAGATGGCGCTGAGCCCCCGACAGCAGAGGCGGCAGCTTCGGAAACGCCGAGGTCGGAAGCGTCGTTCTGACTTCACTCACCTGGCAGAGCATACCTGCTGCTACAGCGAGGCCTCTGAGTCAAGTCTGGATGAGGCCACTAAGGACTGTCGAGAAGTGGCTCCGGTGACCAATTTTAGTGACTCTGATGACACAATGGTAGCCAAACGACACCCAGCTCTCAATGCCATTGTCAAGAGTAAGCAACATTCTTGGCATGAATCTGACTCCTTTACTGAAAATGCACCTTGTCGACCACTCAGGCGCAGGCGGAAGGTGAAGCGAGTGACATCAGAGGTGGCTGCTAGCCTTCAGCAGAAGCTGAAGGTGTCAGATTGGAGCTATGAGAGAGGCTGCAGGTTCAAGTCTGCTAAGAAGCAGCGTCTGTCCCGCTGGAAGGAGAATACTCCCTGGACCTCATCAGGCCACGGATTGTGTGAATCAGCAGAAAATAGGACTTTCCTAAGCAAAACAGGAAGGAAAGAAAGGATGGAGTGTGAAACAGATGAACAAAAACAGGGCTCTGATGAGAACATGTCAGAATGGTGAGATCTCCCTTACTAAGTCAAAGATTTTCATGAGTTCTCTTGTGTTTTACTCTTTTTACAGTGAAACCAGCAGTGTGTGTAGCAGCAGTGACACTGGGCTCTTTACCAATGATGAAGGGCGACAAGGTAATGTCGATCCCAGCTTTGGGACCTTGGTTTTCTAGCTTATGATATGATGTCTTTACTTTAGGTGATGACGAACAGAGTGATTGGTTCTATGAAGGAGAATGTGTCCCAGGATTCACTGTCCCTAATCTTCTGCCCAAGTGGGCTCCTGATCATTGTTCTGAAGTAGAAAGAATGGATTCTGGATTGGATAAATTTTCAGATTCCACATTCCTTTTACCTTCTCGGCCAGCTCAAAGAGGTGAGTTCTGAGGAGACCAAGAACTTAATGCTTTCGGTATCTGAGGCCTTCCTTCTTTTTTTAGGGTACCATACTCGCTTGAATCGTCTACCTGGAGCTGCAGCTCGATGCCTCAGAAAGGGGCGAAGAAGGCTGGTTGGGAAGGTGATACCTCTCACAGTTAGCTTGGCTCAGTGGGATGATACTCTTGTCTGCCTTTTCTTTTTAGGAGACCAGCATAAACACTTTGGGGACTGAGAGGATAAGCCATATCATTAGTGACCCTCGGCAGAAAGAGTAAGTGCTTATGTATTTACTGGCTGTGCTAGTTTATTTTATCATTTGGTTTCCTTTTCTTTAGAAAGAATAAAGCGTTGGCTTCTGATTTTCCTCACATTTCTGCTTGTGCACATGAGGTAAGGTTTCCTCTTTCTTGTTATTTTGATTTCCTTACTAAAATAGTCTTATTCATTCCTGCAGTTCAATCCCCTGTCTCCCCTTTACTCCCTGGATGTTCTTGCCGATGCTTCTCACCGAAGGTGTTCACCAGCACACTGCTCTGCCAGGTAATTGTCTTTTAGTAGCGGTTATTTGCTTCTCAAACCATTTTTCTTCTTCTTACATCTGCAGACAGGCAAATGTACACTGGGGACCACCATGTTCACGTGACATCAAGAGGAAGCGGAAACCAGTGGCCACAGCATCTTTGTCTAGCCCCAGTGCAGGTGATTACATGCAGTTATCATTTATTGAGCATTGTTTTGCTCCTCTCTGTTGTAACCTTACTAGTTCACATGGATGCAGTGGAGCCAACCACACCAGCATCACAAGCCCCCAAATCACCCAGCTCTGAGTGGTTGGTGAGGACCTCTGCAGCAGAGAAAGCCACAGACGCAACTACTGCTACATTTTTTAAAATGCCACAAGAAAAGAGCCCTGGATACAGCTAGAGAGCAGGACTTCACCCTCCAGGAGCTGACTGGGTGTTGCTGAAGCAAATGTTGGACTTTGTGTTAGATAGTCTTGCATATCTTAATCGACATTCCCAGTCCTTTCACCACCAGAACCAACTCCTCTTTCAAACACAGCAGTGGATTCTTTCTCTCAGAAGATCATGTTGTGGGAATCTTTTTTTTAAATAGTGAAATATTGAGGCAGCAATTTTTTACAAAAAGGTCATCCTCTGCTCTATTTGTTACCTTGTTATTGCTGTCTCAACATTTACTACAGCTCCATTTACAGAACTGTTGCTTTTTTGCAGTTGTCTTTGTTCTTGAAAAACCAGTAACTGCTTCTGCATACCTTTTGTGTAGAGCTTTTAATATCATTTGAGGAAGTTCCAAATTTGTAGCCAGTTCCAAACAAATTTAAATATTGAGTTGAGACCTGTATGGAATTGTGTTCGCAGGAGATAAGGCTTGCCTTTGAGCCTACTCTTGATTCATGCAGAGTGCCAATAAGATAAATCAACCAAGTTTTGGGGCCTCAAAAGAGACACCAGCAACTGGGCCTTGAGAACTTCCATTTTTTTGCAGATTGTCTGCAGAAACTCAGACAGCTCATCAGCAGCAGCAGCTGTATTGTATTTTACCTCATCTTCAGAGTTTATGTTCTACTGAAAGAGGACGTGTGTATACACACACACACACACACACACACACAGATTGGTATAATGGAGAAGATGGTTTAGGTGTACAGCAAATTTAAAATAGTCAGTGGATTGTGTCTTACTACTTCATGTCCCAGTGTAAGCCTTTATGTCCTAAGCAGGACTTTATTGTTAGTATTATAGGCTAATAACCTGCAGCAGAAATTCATACTCTATTATAATAATGGCTTCTTGGGGCCATGCTTTGGGGAAGTAAAATGTCTTTTTGACATGCCTTTATACTTGGCGTGTTTATGATGGCTCAGCTGCATGTGGAGTTATATATACAGTCGTGCCTGAAGTTGGATGCTACTTTGTCAAAATGAGAAATAAGTGATGGCCTGGAGCTGCTGGAGAGAAGCCACGCTTTCTAGAAAATATTATCAGGAGTGTCTGTCATTCATTCAGGGGCCTAGCTGACAGAAGGGCTCTTTTTTTTATACCAATGAGTGCGTTTACTCTGAAATACATAGAAGCTCTTGGTGAAGTGCTCCCTGCTCTGGTCACATTGTAGAGGGACTCCCACTCATGCATCTGCTTATTTTCTGTCTTAAATAGGTGCTGAATGGGGCAGCACCTCCTTCCCCCAAAGTGCGATTGCCCCTGTTTCCCATACGAAGTGTAATGACGGGTTGCTTTTAAAATTATAGTCCTTATCAATGGAAACTCCAGATTTCTTTATCAAAGGGAGGTGGGTGGGCATGAATCTAGTTGGAAAAGGGGACTTGAAGCTAAGTTTACATGGCACTTTAAGACTGAGAACATATCAATTGTTCATAATCAGGAATATGGTAGAGGGAGAGCAGGTGTAGATGATGGGACGGGAAAGTGCTGAAACCAGCCCAGCAGACCTGTGAGTCGCCTCTGGTTCTCACGCAGCAGTGTGTGTGTGCTCACAGGGATGTTCCACCCCTGGTTCTCATGCAGTAGTGTGGGAGAGTGCTGAAGCCGGCCCAGCATGCCTCTTAGTTGCCTCTGGTTCTCATGCAGCAGTGTGTGTGCTTACAGGAGTGGAGATGATGGGATGGGAGAGTGCTGAAGCTGGCCCAGCATGCCTCTGAGTCACCCCTGGCTCTCATGCAGCAGTGTGTGTGCTTACAGGGACTTCCCAGGCTGCACTTCCCTTCCCTGTGGGCTGCACCCGTAGAAGTATAGAAAATGTAATGTCTGTTGAATATAAAATCGTACCACTGAATTGTTCTAGTGATGAGGTTAGATTTTGTTGTCATGTGCATTGTCACCATAGTGACCCGTGGCATATATTTTTAACATACTTGGTTGGGTTTGAGAGAAATCTGTGGACGTAATTTTTTGTTTGTGTCAAGCTCTATGACTCATGCAGTGATTGGTCCCATGATCATGGCCTATTAGTGAAAACCTCCAAAGGTCAGGTGGCCAAGGTGTTCCCACATTTTTTCTATATAACTTGTTTCCTAATAGTCTGCCTTTCTACCTATGATTAAAAATAATTTTTATATACAACATTATTTACATTTCAAACATCTCTACGAAGTCATGCCATTTTAAGGAGATGAAAACAGCCACAGAGTTGAGTGACTTGCTCCAAATCACATAACTAAGCCAGGACTAGAATCCCAGACTTTCAGATTTTCTCTGCCCTGGGTTATAATCTCTTGTTTTTCAGTGATAGACCTGAGTCAGTCTGAGATGCTTATTTATGAAACAGTATACCATGAATATTTATTATCTTTCTTGGGCATGCTTTTCTACACATTTTGAATACTTTCAACAGGGATTACCCAAGAATGCAACATCTACCTGTAATAAATGGGGAGAAAATTAGTTGCCTGAGAGAACAGAATATTAAGCACACAAATACTTTCCAACACAGGGTTGTAAATTGTGCTCCTCATTTTAAGGTGCTGTACGTGCATGTTTAAGGAATTATTAATCAGTGTATTCTGCTTGCTTTCTGTATTAACCAGTTCCAGAGGATAGCCTTAGAAATGAGTGTATTTTGAATCTTAAAGTTTCTTTATATGCGGCACAGTGTATAATGTCGTAAGTTAAGAAAAATCTGTTATCTTTCAAAGAAGTTACGTAGTTTCAAAAATGAGGTTTTGTAATCAGTGTTGAAAAAACTCTGAACTATGACTTACTTTGAGGATGATCCTTGAGCTCATGTATTTGATCTGCTCAAAAGTAATAACTAAAGCTGAGTTAAACAGTTGTTATTTATTTCAGGGTTCTGATTTTTCCCAGCTGGCTACACAAATGGCCTGTCTGAATCCTAGTTTAGTGTGTTTTCCACGATGGGCAGAAGTCAGAACATTATCTGCTTCTGTGAGGATCATAATAAAAAGTTAGTTTTAATTACGAGTTTAAAGGAATTTTAGATTTTTTTCAGATGCAGTATTTTAAAGGAACAAAACTCCTGTGTTGCCTTTTGTTGTTGTTGTTGTTGTTGTTGTTTCCTAGAGACAGGTTCTTGATCTGTCACTCAGGTTAGAGTGCAGTGATGTGTTCATAGCTCACTGTAACCTTGAACTCATAAGCTCAAGCCATCCTCCTGCCTCAGCCTCCTGAGTTGTGAGGACTATGGAAGTGTGCCACCATGCCTGGCTAATTTTTTAAGTTTTTGGAGAGATGGGGTCTTGCTCTGTTGCCTATGCTGGTCTTGAACTCCTAACCTCAAGCAATCTTCCTGCCTCAGCCTCCCCAGGTGTTGTAATAATAGGTGCGAGCCACCATGCCCAGCCTTGTGTTGCCTCTTGGTAAGAAATAATAAAAAGAAATTAGTAGCTTGTTTACCTGGTACCAGATTTGGAGGGGGCTGAGTATAATTTTTACTGAGTGGTATGTGGTTGGAAAATAGGCCACATTTAGCCTTGAATTGTTTAGAAATCAAATGCGATTCAGAATTGAAGAGGACATTGCTGGGCTATGAAATAGGGTACTAACAAGGCTATTTTTGTAGCAAAATGGCCAAAAGCTGAAATAAATCTTCTTAGTCTGTGATGCTTGTAGCATCCTTTGTTAAGTAAAGCACAACACCCTGGACAAGCGACTAGTTATGACTTCCAAATAGATTGATAATAGCCTTGCATGTTGTAGTTAGAGACACTGTAGCTGTATCTGTATACCTGTAATATAGCCTGGGAAGTTCTGTTGCTGCAGAGTTATCATTAAAGTCACTTGGAATTGAAAAAGATACAGAGTGTTGAGACAAAGGAACTAGGCTGGCACAGTCATTGCTGATGCGATGGGTTCTCCACTTTGGCTCCAGGCGAAGGCTCCTGGTGGTGATGCATGATTGATTTCAGGTCTTTGTTTCATTTTGGCTTCATTACTGTGATTCTGAGCCACACAGGTTTTTCCCCCTGGGGAGAAGACTATGTAAAAATCTCAGCGTTAGAAGCTGTGTTCAGTGCCCTATATGTCTTGTGAACCTATCTGAGCTGGGCTGAGAGCAGAGTGGCTTACTGTAGCAGCTGTGGATGCAGTCTAGTTGGAGGCATGGCTTGGAGGACGTCATGGTTCATGCGATGGTTGGAGGGATGGTAAAAGCAGTTAGCTCTTGTCAGCTGCTTCCCTCTGCTAGTGCTTGAGCTGCCAATTTTATTTGTCAGTATTTCCTGATCTCCCACTCCTGTTGTGAAAGGTCACAGAGTTACTGTCACTGGCAACAATTTCGCCCCTTAGAAGAAAACTGGTACAGAGGGAAAGGGTGAGGAAAATGGTGAGTTCCATCACTCAGAACTAAATGCAAGTGGTAGAGAGATGCTTTCTCCTGTGTTAACGTCTCCAAAAGATGAACATCAAATGCCCGGAAACAGCAACATCAAAAAGAAGGAAGATGAGAAGTATTGTTGAAGAGTATGGACCTACAGGGTTTTTAACAAGTCCAGCAAAACAAACTATGGCCAAAAGAAGAAATTTTTCTGTCACTGCGAGTAGACATCATAAATGCTTGGTAAAATTGCCAGATTTAGGGAATAAAAAATTTTTAAAGTACAGTGTTGAAGAATGGGGCATGTCATGAAGACATTCAGCAAAGAAGCAATCTTGGCAAGGTGGAGAAGTGGGAAGCAATGGGGAGAGAAAGGGAGATGCCCAGAGCAGGAATTCTCAATGTGTGGTCCCTAGGCCAACAGCATCAGCACATCTTGCCCTCACCAGACCTACTGAATCCGAAACTCCCAGCGCAAGGCCCAGCAGTCTTCAACAAGCCCTCCAGGGGTCTTTGGTGCATGCTCAAGTTTGAGAACCATAGGCTTTGCCACGGTTAAAAAGATGTTTTAATGGACTGGTCTCCTCCTAAGCTCTGAGGTGCTCTCATATTCCCTCCATAAGTAAAGAGATTTTTTTTGTATAATTCTTTGCAGAAACTGTTAATGTCTTTATTTCTCATATTTTTTTTTTCCCCTACAAGCTCCTGAAAGATCTTTTTGAAGAATTGACAAAGGATGCTATCAAGGGCTATGTTTAGGTGGATGGAAATAACCTTTTGAAAATGGATAAAGCCTGGGTGTGGTGACTCACGCCCATAATCCCAACACTTTGGGAGGCCAGGGCGGGAGGATTGCTTTATTGCAGGAGTTGAAGACCAGCCTATGCAACACAGTGAGACCTTGTCTCTACAAAAAATTTTAAAAATTAGCTGGCTGTGGTGGTGCATGCCTGTGGTCCCAGCTACTTGGGAGGCAGAGGCAGGAGGATCACTCAAGCCCAGGAGGTTGAGGGTGCAGTGAGCCATGATCTGGCCACTGCACTCCAGCCTGGGTGACAGAGCAAGACCCTGTATCAAAAAATAGATAATAAAATAAAAATTGATAAAAATAGATCAATGAATTGTTAGTCTACGAATGATAGTCATTTTTCACAATTGGCAGTAAAAATAGGATTTGTGTAAGGTATGAGTTTACCATATTTGTTCATTAGATCTTAGTTTCAAGGGAAAGTATCATGTATTTTCCAGCATGATAATGATGAATCATTTAAAGTACGGCTCATAAAAATGAAAAAAAAAATTGGAAGAAAAAAACACCTTGGGTACATAGATGTGTAATAAATACCTGTTGAGTTATTGGTAATCTCTTGCTAGGACTGAATCTCAGTACTTCAGAGCATGTAAAAATCAATTTTCTGTGATCCCACTTAATCACACCGTGTTTTCTTTTTTTAGATTTCAGCTAGCAATTTTGCAGGGGTTGGAGACCAATAGCGATGTCATGCTTTTTGGTTGTTGTTATTGTCTGACTCGTGGATTCAGCATTTCAGAATATGGTACTCTAATCTTAAGGCTTTGAAAAGAAACCATGGCCATTTTTTCTTCATATTTTACCTTTATTAATTGGGCTGGGTCCTAACTGGTTGCCAGAGCCCAGAAATCCAAGTTCTGTCTTTTCAGGGAATATGCATAGCTAAAGAGTTCATTGTGTTTGCAAAGGTGTACTAGGAGTTCTCATTTCCTCAGATGCTCATGTCTGTAGGCTGTTAAGCTCTCATTTCAATTTTTGCAGTCTTTTAAAACACCACACTTCTTTTCCATCTTGAAGACCAGTTAAAACTACCTCTGGCCAAAAATGTTAGTGTTACTAGATATTATCAAGGTGTGAGACTAAAAAGTTAGAAGGCTTTAAGATGTAAATTATATAAGTTAATGTTTTCTTTCCCTAAAAGTTCTGACCCTTGCTGACCCCTCAATCAAATGTTTTTAATTGAAAGGGGAAAGAAAATATCAGAGAACTTAAAGATGGCCTTCGTGACTTTGACTCAAAATCAATGCATTTCATTATGTATGGGTCCTACACCTTGCTTCCTCAAGTGGCCATGAAAAAAAATCTCACGACCATGCAAACTGATGCCACCCCAAAGTCATGGTAACGATTTGAATTGCTCTCAGTATTGATGTCAAACTCCCTCCTGTTGTCAGCAGCTTATTGCAAACTGGCCATTCTAAACCCTTTTACCCCCACCTTCTCTCAATCTTAGCAGTTAATCTCAGCCCTCCCCCACCACATAACAGCCTCGGGCAGAACTTCCCACTTAGACACCCACACACACACACGCTTCCTTACCTTCTTGCCAGTGCCTGTCCTGCCCAAGACGAACCCCTTTTCCTGTGCCCTAGGACCTCTCCCTTGATAAATGACTTGATCTAGCTACAGCCTCACACTCCTGGCACATACAGCTTTGCATTTAAACATGTTCAGATACTCCTTCCTTCAAACAAAAGACCTTTCCTCAACCCTTTGAAAGCCTGAGTACCACTAAGGTATACTGCCCTTATCTGCACTCTGTCCATTCTGCAGTCTACCGAGGCAGTGGTTTTTAACCCTGGCTGCATGTTAGGGTCACCTGGGAAGTTTTAAAAAGTCCTAATTCCTGGACTGGACCACAGACCAGTTAAATCAGCATGGGGAGGTGGGGATGGGTTTCAGTCTTTAAAAAGAAATGTAGCTGAGGCTGAGAACCACCACTCTAAAACCTGGCTGCTACCCTTGCTACCATTAAAACTGTTCTTGCTGGATTCACCCACCAGTGACTTCTACTATTAAAATTTAGCCCATAGGTTGATTTTTATGACACTGATGCTATATAACCACTTCCTTCTTTGGAATGCTCCCTTTCCTGACCCTACTTTCCTGATTTTTCTGCCACTTCTTTGCTCTTTCTCAGTTTCTGTGGAGTTGTTTGGTAGGTCAGTCTAGCACAGACTGGATGCCGGTCTCTGCCGCCACCTCCGTTATTTCAGTGAACACCTGTATGCCAGTGAGTTCCTTTGCCATACCACCTTAATGCACCAACTTAAAAGCACAGATTAGAGTGGAGCATTCACATTTATTACTGCAGGCTTCTAGGAAAGCATATTAAAGGTCTCTGGTCCTTCTCTCACCTCCCTTGTTCCTCCTCCAAGCCCAGTGAGGTAGGAGGAATTGCTAATTAGATTAGTGAGATTCTAAGGTGGGTCACTCCTGTTTACTTATGAGTTGCTATTTATGAAAAGATGGCCTGGACTGTGTTCCCTCTTCTGCTTTCTCCTCTTCCGGGTCTTGGACTGGTAAGGGGGCCTGTGCCCAAAAGGGGCTCCTCCACCTAATGCTGTCTTTAATCTGTGGCTTTCTGCTGCTGGTTAATTTTTTAATTTGGCTTCCTCAAGCCTTTTTGGCCTTGAACTTCATGTTGATTTTTATCAAAGAACTTTTTATTGGGGCATCAGCACTAGCCCTATGAATACAGTGAAACTTGGGGTTCCACTTTCATCAGATGTGACCCTGTGTGTTCCTGATGTCTTTGAATCACTAGTTTCTGATTCAAAATATGGGGTAGGTGGATCTGATTAGTAGTCATATGCCTGTGTCCTGGCTAGGAAGTCAGAATGAGGTTATCTGGAAAGTTGAGCTTCCTCACACATGGGAAGGTACTTCAGATGCTGGACAGCCAATAAGAATAACAAAGGTCCACCAGAACCATTGCCCCAGTCACTGATTGAACAAACATTTACTGAACACTGATGAAGCGAAGTCCTCCTCAGGGACCTCTTAGGGAAGAGGGTAACTGCCCTAAAGCAGGATACTCCTGGGCTCCTTAGATATACTATCCTTGAAACTATTAGGCCCCTGTCCAGAGTACCTAATAATAATAATGGCAAATATGTATTTGGTGGTCTGCCATTTGGAAGCAACATCTCACTTATTCAACAACTCTAAAGGTAGGTACTTTTATCTCCATTTTAAAACAATGAAATACACTTACAGTTACAGACAAACTTGCTCGAGTCACATATCTATTAAGTGTCAGTCAAGATTCAGATTCAAGTCTGATGTTAAAGAGTGTCTGTTCCCAATCAATACCTCTGCTGCCTCTTTTTACAAACTGAACTGTTGGAGGGCATGTACATATGCATAAGCTGTGGGCCACTGGGCCATGGGCCAGTGTCTGATGAGACCTCTTTATTGACTTGTTTGTCCTGGTGGGCTGTTTCTCTACCAGGCAACTGTGAATGGGCTCATCCCTTCTCTGTGCGTACATGATTGAAAGGAGATAGCCGGTTTCTGTGACATCCTCTTATAACAACCTAGTTTTGTTCTTGAGAGTGACCAGAGCAAGAGAAAAGTCAATGAAATTTTGCAGATCTTGCAAACCTGTGGCAATAAGAAGGTATTATCCTTTCTGTACCAAGGCACAACTGATTCCTAAGTGAGGGGGATATGTGTTCTGAGATGTTAATGTTAGTGATAGACTGTTTTCAACACCTTGGTAAACATTTCTTTTGACTGTTAGCAAAAGCTGCCTTAACAGTCTTGGCTTTTAGAAATGCCCCTTCATTCATTAGATGTGTATGGAACACATCTTATGCCAAGCACTCTGCTAGGAGCTGGGTATACAGAGAAGAAAGGCATTCCTGCTCTCATGATGTTCATGGTCTTCTGCGGAAGAGACCAGAAAAAAAGTATTACAATGTAGAATGAAATAAGAATGACAGGGTATTTTGGCAGCAAGGAGGAGGGCACTTTAACTCAAACTGGGCAGTGGAAGAAGTAAAAAAAAACATTGAAAGAAATCCTGAAGGATAAGCAGGAGTTAAGAAGAGTGGATGAAGCCCTCCAAGGGTAAAAGCATGGTTTATTCAGAGCACTGCAAGTGTTTTAGTATGGCCCACATGTAAAGCTTACAGAGGAACAAAGAGAGAAAGGCAAGAGCCAGGAAGTGAAGGGTCCTGTGTATACTGGCTTACTTGTTGAGTTGGAGAACTATTGCCGTATTCCTCTGCTAAGCTCAGGGTGCATTCGTGGAAACCCTACTGCAACTGGCCCATTGTGCATACAAAGCTGGAACTGAGATGTGAACAGATTTGCATTGCCTTGATCACCTTCCGTGGGAAATATAGCTAGGCCCACTTATTGGTAGGAGCTACTGACATGTTAAAACTAGGTTAAACTGAATTGGAAGTAATGGTGTATTTGGAATCATGGCTGACTGATTCCATTACATGTTCTAGCATGATACCAGTCTGAGGTTATTCCCCTTGAACCACCGACTTAGTAGAGTTTAATGCACAATGTGATGGTCTTAGTTCCTTGTACTGTTCTTCAGTGTCAAAGTTGTTCAACTACCAGTTAAGTTTTTTGGGCTTTGTTTCTCAGTAGTGACAATAAATTTGTGTTGATCTATTTACACCTTTTGGACTGAACACCTTAGCAATCATTGATATTTTAAGCCTACAGGAAGTGCCCATGGGATAAAACCAATCTGCTGGCTCACACTAAGTTCTGATCCCATGATTTTGGTCTCATTAATACCGTGCTATAAATAAAGTTAGCTAAATCTTTTGAAACTGCATAAAAGTGAAATAATTATGAGTTTTGGGCCAACATTTTTCCTGAACAGCTTCTGACTGACCAGCATTTTAAATTAGGCGATGCAGTCTAGCTTTTGTACATAGAAATAAGAAAGTGACTTATGTTCCATTATTAAAATAGTATAGGGAGGACAGGTAAATTACTAATTTTTCATTGCTCATAGTAGAGAATTAAGGTATATTGACTAGTGAAATAGAGGATTATGGGGATCATATGAAAATATGATTAAAGAGATTATCACTAGAAGAAAAATTCAGACTGCTAATTATGAGAAAAAACATGTATGCACAACCAAACAAATCACAAAAATGAAAGATGTCTAAAACCATAGAATAGGAACAAATGTACCTGTCATATTAATAAAAGTAAACTTATCTGTAGATAAAAGGCAAAAATGTCAGCAAACACTAATTTCATGTTATAAGATTCAGAAAGGTTGAGCAAAAGTAAACCAAGCAAACACAAACAAGAAAATGAGTTGTAGTCTGCATATCAGGCAAGGTTGAACTTAGGGAAAAGGAACCGGAAAAAAAAAAACCAAAAAAAACCACGACATAATGCTAAAGGGTGTGACTCACGAGATAATGTTTCTAGATATCTGTGTACCAAATAATGGAAAACCATTTATGTATTGGAAACCATAGGAGACACAGGAAGAAACAAATACAATGTTAGTTGGATATTTTAATTCAATTCTGTCAATTCATGACAGATCAAGTGGATAAAAAACTAGGACATGGGATGATTTAAATAAGATACAGAAGATCTAGTTGATGCATATTAGACTTTACCCTAAAAGTGGTAACTACACTTCAAAGTATCCATGAAACATTTCCCCATTTGACTGTGTATTAGAGCGTACAGAAAACATAAGTTTCAGAACGGAAAAAAGGAACAACAGATGGCATTTGCTGATAAAAATGCAATAAACTTAGAATTTGAGGATAGGTGGTCAGAAAAAAAAATGCAATAAATTAAAGCCAGAAAACACTGCTCATCTGCAATCCAAAATGTTTTTAAGCTCTTCAACTATTCTTGGGTTGATTAGGAAATGCAAAGTATTAAAAAAACATTTCATATCTAAAATATAAACTTGTTCCTCTGAGATACAAATAAAACAGTGCTCAGAGGAAAATTCATTGCCCTAAAATTTATGTATTAAAAAATAAGATAAATGTCATATAACTCAAAATATTAGGAAAAGGAATCTTTTAAAGGCAGGCTAAAAGAATCAAGAAAAATTAATTAGAAAAATGAGGAAACAAAGCTAATTTTTAAAATATGTAGTAAAATATGTAACATTTTAGCTAACATTACAAGAGAAGACAAACACAAAATAAGAATTACCAAGTATTGAATAGGTAAGAGTCATAAAATATTCTTTGCTCAACTGTATGCAAACAATTTAAAAACTTGGATTAAATGGATAATTTTCCAGGAAGGTATAGTTTGCCAAAAAATGACATCAAAAGAAATCTAATATAACAATTGTCATAGAAGAAATGAAGTAAGTATTTCAATTAGCATGACAGACTAAATACTTTTAAAGACCCAATGAAAACAAAGAAATGCATTTGGAGAATTAACAGAAACTTTTTGTAACACCAATTTTTTATTTTACATTTTAAAGCATGGAATGGAATTTATTGTAAAGACGTGTATTTTATAGAATCCAAGCAAAAGCTCACCAGCCAGAGATAAAGTGAGGCCAGCTCAGGGAATGTGAGCAGTGGCGATTTATTCCCTCTGGTGTTCCATGTTAGCCTGACACAGAGCCCCCTCTTCACATTCTCAGGGGCTCTTGATCCAAAACCTTTTTTAAAAAAAATAATTTTAGACTTAACAGAAAATCTGCAAAAATAGATTTCCTGTGTGCCCTTCTCTCAGCTTCTTCTAATGTTAACTTACATACCAATGGTACAATTATTGAAACTAGGAAATTAACATTGGCACAATCCTATTAACTACATACTTTATTTGAATTGTAGCTGTTTTCCCAGTAATGTTGTTTTTCTGGTTCGGTATTCAATCCAGGATCCATATGTACTTGGGTCTTTCTGGGTTTTCTGTTCCACTGGTCTACTTGTGCATGGTACCACACTGTTTTAATTATAGAGACTTTATAGTATGTTTTAACAACTGGCAAGGCTAGTCCCCCTTATAATTTTTCCTATTGTGCTTCTGGCTATTCATACATGTTTGTTTTTCCATGTGAACTTTAGTATCAACTTGTCTAAATTCATTTTTTAAGGTACATTGGTATTTTATTGATATTATATGATATTAACTGATTTAGAGAGAACTAACATCTTTAAAATGTGGTGTCATCCTATCCAAGAATAGGAGATGTATTTCCATTTATTCAAGTCTATTTTGTGCCTTTTAGCAGTGTTTTAAAATTATCCTTGTGTAGGTTTTGTGCATTTCTTGCTAAGCTTATCCCTAAGTATTTAATTTATTTGCTAGTAAATGAGATTTCCTCTGCCATTATGTCTTCTAA